TCCAAATAAAATCTACCATTTGATTTTTAAAACTTACCTTTTGCGTATTTTTCAAAAATATATGGAGAACAAAAAGATACTACAGTAGTGAACTGATTAAAAAAAAACAGAATAGCAATGTAGGGGGATTTTTGCTTAACGGGTGTAAAATATTGTAAATAAAATTATAGGAAATAAAGTGTAACATCTTGTTTTGAAATAAAACATCGCAATAAAGTATAATTTCCCTTAAAAACAGCATGATATTTCCACATCAAAAAACGGATCATTAGCAGTGTGTTTCTTTTGATTTATGGTACGTGTGTTTAGCGATGTTGAAGGTTTACTGTAATCTGTCCAGGTCTTTGTGATCATTTTAAAATTTAGGGTGCTCCTAGGTAATTTTTAAGGGATGTTTATCATGTGCAGTAAAGGTTTTATTCAAAAACATTTAGCACTTCTTTTCCCCGTCCTAAAGTCCAAGCTCGAGTTGGTAAAAAATCCAACGACAAATGTGCCCACTTGAAGTGCACTGTTAATGCAACAGTTTACAAGAACATAAATACATTGTACCGGCATCCTGCCTCCTAAACGTCTTGTGACAGGAACGTTCTCGAGCTGAGAACCCAGTGAGTCTTCAGAGAATGTTAGTAAACACTTTCACATGAACGGATATCGCCGGCGGTTTGTCCTGGCAGGAAAAAAAAAAGGTGCGTTTCTACGGACATTTCCGCAAAGGAGGAATTTTCTCCGAGAAATCCTTCGTTGATCAGCACCACAGCCTTTTACGGTCCTTCCCTGCAATACGCAGGCGTAACTTGCGCAGTGGTCCCATTTTAAAAAAGATCCGGCCATACTATTTTTATCTTGCTTTTTCGTTCTGTCGCAGTACTGTTTAATATGAGTCCAGCGACGGCTCTGTGACTGTTTTCCTCTGGTAAAATCGCTCTTGCGTCCTCAGCGTTTATCTCAGGTGCGGAAGGTCTCACAGGTTTGGAAATAGCGCCGGAAAAATCGATCCGCGGAGTGAGACGGCTCGTACCACACTGCAGGGCCCGGAGGTCAAGATGGTGGCTGTAAAACTAGGATCCCTGACGATTGGTAAGCAGCTACGGGATTAAAGTAACCTTGAATCATTAAAGACAATGTGATTCTTATTTTACAGCTTAGCATTAAGGCCCGACATGGAACCGGGGTGTGACGAGTTCCTGCCGCCACCGGAGTGCCCGGTTTTTGAGCCTAGCTGGGCTGAATTCCAAGACCCGCTTGGCTACATTGCGAAAATAAGGCCCATAGCAGAGAAGTCTGGCATCTGCAAAATCCGCCCACCCGCGGTAAGTCTTTGAAACAAAATTTGGGAATGGGTCATAGTTACCAGGTCCTTACACTTTCTTCTAGGATTGGCAGCCTCCTTTTGCAGTAGAAGTTGACAATTTCAGATTTACTCCTCGCGTCCAAAGGCTAAATGAACTGGAGGTAAGATTGGGAGGCACACTTTTTTTAAAGGAATGCCAATCTTATAAGGCCCTCTCTTTCCCAGGCCCAAACTAGAGTGAAATTGAACTATTTGGATCAGATTGCAAAATTCTGGGAAATTCAAGGCTCCTCTTTAAAGATTCCCAATGTGGAGCGGAAGATCTTGGACCTCTACAGCCTTAGTAAGGTAAGAGTAGTCTACTTTCTAAAGGAAAAACACAGTTCATCCATATTGTTTCTTATACTTTCAGATTGTGATTGAGGAAGGTGGCTATGAAGCCATCTGCAAGGATCGTCGGTGGGCTCGAGTTGCCCAGCGTCTCCACTACCCACCAGGCAAAAACATTGGCTCCCTGCTACGATCACATTACGAACGCATTATTTACCCCTATGAAATGTTTCAGTCTGGAGCCAACCATGTGGTGAGGGCCCTTAAACTGGTTTGTGGCCTGATATTTCTGATTCTATATATTTTTTTCTCTCTAGCAATGTAACACACACCCGTTTGACAATGAGGTAAAAGATAAGGAATACAAGCCCCACAGCATCCCCCTTAGACAGTCTGTGCAGCCTTCAAAGTTCAGCAGCTACAGTCGACGGGCAAAAAGGCTACAGCCTGATGTGAGTGACTGTTACTCCTGTTATTCTTCCTATAACTTCGTTGTTTGAATCTTTTTTAAAACAGCCAGAGCCTACAGAGGAGGACATTGAGAAGCATCCAGAGCTAAAGAAGTTACAGATATATGGGCCAGGTCCCAAAATGATGGGCTTGGGCCTTATGGCTAAGGATAAGGATAAGACTGTGCATAAGAAAGGTGAGGAACTTTAACAGATTGGGGAAGTGTGAATTGGTTTCATAGTTGTTTTTTACTTCCCTAGTCACATGCCCCCCAACTGTTACGGTGAAGGATGAGCAAAGTGGAGGTGGGAACGTGTCATCAACATTGCTCAAGCAGCACTTGAGCCTAGAGCCCTGCACTAAGACAACCATGCAACTTCGAAAGAATCACAGCAGTGCCCAGTTTGTAAGGACTCATGATTTTGTAATATTCTACTTTAAATTTTTTACTTTTTTTTTTTTTTTGGTAGATTGACTCATATATTTGCCAAGTATGCTCCCGTGGGGATGAAGATGATAAGCTTCTTTTCTGTGATGGCTGTGATGACAATTACCACATCTTCTGCTTGTTACCACCCCTTCCTGAAATCCCCAGAGGCATCTGGAGGTGCCCAAAATGTATCTTGGCGGTAAGATCTGTCTGTCACAGATGCTTTATTTTCCTTTGTCTTGCTGAAATATATTTTATTTCAGGAGTGTAAACAGCCTCCTGAAGCTTTTGGATTTGAACAGGCTACCCAGGAGTACAGTTTGCAGAGTTTTGGTGAAATGGCTGATTCCTTCAAGTCCGACTACTTCAACATGCCTGTACATGTATGTGATCTGAGGGCTGGACTATAGGGATTGCTATGATAACCTTTTACATGTGTTTTCACAGATGGTGCCTACAGAACTTGTAGAGAAGGAATTCTGGAGGCTGGTGAGCAGCATTGAGGAAGACGTGACAGTTGAATATGGAGCTGATATTCATTCCAAAGAATTTGGCAGTGGCTTTCCTGTCAGCAATAGCAAACAAAACTTATCTCCTGAGGAGAAGGTAATACGGTTGGTAGTTCATGTTAACATTAAACTTTTTTAATATTTTTAAATTTTTTTTTTAGAGACAAAGTCTCACTGTGTTGACCAGGCTGATCTCAAGCTTCTGGGCTCAAGCAGTCCTCCCACCTTGGCCTCCCAAAGTGTTGGGATTACAGGTATAAGCCATCATACCTGGCCTTGAGTTACTCTACTCACTCTGGCAAATCTCTGACCCAACAGGAGTATGCGACCAGTGGTTGGAACCTGAATGTGATGCCAGTGCTAGATCAGTCTGTTCTCTGTCACATCAATGCAGACATCTCAGGCATGAAGGTGCCCTGGCTGTACGTGGGCATGGTTTTCTCAGCATTTTGTTGGCATATTGAGGATCACTGGAGTTACTCTATTAACTATCTGCATTGGTGAGCATGACCCCAATGGCTCAGTTGGATATAGACTTGACGTGTCTTCTGTCTACGTGAGCAGGGGTGAGCCGAAGACCTGGTATGGTGTACCCTCCCTGGCAGCAGAGCATTTGGAGGAGGTGATGAAGATGCTGACACCTGAGCTGTTTGATAGCCAGCCTGATCTCCTACACCAGCTTGTCACTCTCATGAATCCCAACACTTTGATGTCCCATGGTGTGCCAGTAAGTACCAAGGATCAAAACAATTTTAATTTCACACCTCTTTCTGCTTTTTTCTCCTTTTTAGGTTGTCCGCACAAACCAGTGTGCAGGGGAGTTTGTCATCACTTTTCCTCGTGCTTACCACAGTGGTTTTAACCAAGGCTACAATTTTGCTGAAGCTGTCAACTTTTGTACTGCTGACTGGGTGAGTGAGCATGCAGTGGGCCTGCAGGTAGAATAGCCACACACAATCTTGAACGCACTTGCAGCTACCTGCTGGACGCCAGTGCATTGAACACTACCGCCGGCTCCGGCGCTATTGTGTCTTCTCCCACGAGGAGCTCATCTGCAAGATGGCTGCCTTCCCAGAGACGTTGGATCTCAATCTAGCAGTAGCTGTGCACAAGGAGATGTTCATTATGGTTCAGGAGGAGCGACGTCTACGAAAGGCCCTTTTGGAGAAGGTGGGTGGTCAAGAGCAGAGCTTAGGGATTTACTTTACAGTATATGTGGGTTGAACACCCCCAGGGCGTCACGGAGGCTGAGCGAGAGGCTTTTGAGCTGCTCCCAGATGATGAACGCCAGTGCATCAAGTGCAAGACCACGTGCTTCTTGTCAGCCCTGGCCTGCTACGACTGCCCAGATGGCCTTGTATGCCTTTCCCACATCAATGACCTCTGCAAGTGCTCTAGTAGCCGACAGTACCTCCGGTGAGCATGGGAACACTGTGGGGACGTGAAGGGATGTGTACCCTTCCCGGCTTTCTTCCTCTAGGTATCGGTACACCTTGGATGAGCTCCCCACCATGCTGCATAAACTGAAGATTCGGGCTGAGTCTTTTGACACCTGGGCCAACAAAGTGCGAGTGGCCTTGGAGGTGGAGGATGGCCGTAAACGCAGTGAGTGACAGGAAATGGAAGGAACCCTTGTGACTGCCTACCTGTTGCAACTTACACTCTCCAGGCTTTGAAGAGCTAAGGGCACTGGAGTCTGAGGCTCGTGAGAGGAGGTTTCCTAATAGTGAGCTGCTTCAGCGACTGAAGAACTGCCTGAGTGAGGTGGAGGCTTGTATTGCTCAAGTCCTGGGGCTGGTCAGTGGTCAGGTGGCCAGGTACGTGAGAGGAGAAGGCAAAGAAGGGTGTCACATTACGAGGTGTTCCTTCTGGCTCCTATAGGATGGACACTCCACAGCTGACCTTGACTGAACTCCGGGTCCTTCTTGAGCAGATGGGCAGCCTGCCCTGTGCCATGCATCAGATTGGGGATGTCAAGGTAAGGAGGGGCCTGGAAAGGTGGAATTCTTGAAGAATCTGCATTTTATCCTATGTCCTTGCAGGATGTCCTGGAACAGGTGGAGGCCTATCAAGCTGAGGCTCGTGAGGCTCTGGCCACACTGCCCTCTAGTCCAGGGCTATTGCGGTCCCTGTTGGAGAGGGGGCAGCAGCTGGGTGTAGAGGTGCCTGAAGCCCATCAGCTTCAGCAGCAGGTGGAGCAGGCGCAATGGCTAGATGAAGTGAAGCAGGCCCTGGCCCCTTCTGCTCACAGGGGCTCTCTGGTCATCATGCAGGGGCTTTTGGTTATGGGTGCCAAGATAGCCTCCAGCCCTTCTGTGGACAAGGCCCGGGCTGAGCTGCAAGAACTACTGACCATTGCAGAGCGCTGGGAAGAAAAGGCTCATTTCTGCCTGGAGGCCAGGTGGGGCGTAGTCTCTCCCTGTCTGTATCTTGTGATAGATTTCTCTTTTTCAAAAAAAATTTAGGCAGAAGCATCCACCAGCCACATTGGAAGCCATAATTCGTGAGACAGAAAACATCCCTGTTCACCTGCCTAACATCCAGGCTCTCAAAGAAGCTCTGACTAAGGCACAAGCTTGGATTGCTGATGTGGATGAGATCCAAGTGAGGATCAGTATTTCTGCTTTACTGCGTCAAATTTAAATAAAGTTTCTTTCCCCTATTCCAGAATGGTGACCACTACCCCTGTCTAGATGACTTGGAGGGCCTGGTGGCTGTGGGCCGGGACCTGCCTGTGGGGCTGGAAGAGCTGAGACAGCTAGAGCTGCAGGTATTGACAGCACATTCCTGGAGAGAGAAGGCCTCCAAGACCTTTCTCAAGAAGAATTCTTGCTACACACTGCTTGAGGTGAGGTCTGAGACCCTGACCCACAGCCTCTTTCATTTCCTGTATGTCTGCCTGCCTGCCTCAGGTGCTTTGCCCGTGTGCAGACGCTGGCTCAGACAGCACCAAGCGTAGCCGGTGGATGGAGAAGGCGCTGGGGTTGTACCAGTGTGACACAGAGCTGCTGGGGCTGTCTGCACAGGACCTCAGAGACCCAGGCTCTGTGGTAAGGAGCATGGCCCAGATGGGGAAAAGATGGACCTACTTTCCCCCTCTTCTGGATATGGCAGATTGTGGCCTTCAAGGAAGGGGAACAGAAGGAGAAGGAGGGTATCCTGCAGCTGCGTCGCACCAACTCAGCCAAGCCCAGTCCACTGGCACCATCCCTCATGGCCTCTTCTCCGACTTCTATCTGTGTGTGTGGGCAGGTGCCAGCTGGGGTGGGAGTTCTGCAGTGTGACCTGTGTCAGGACTGGTTCCATGGGCAGTGTGTGTCAGTGCCCCATCTCCTCACCTCTCCAAAGCCCAGTCTCACTTCATCTCCACTGCTAGCCTGGTGGGAATGGGACACAAAATTCCTGTGTCCACTGTGTATGCGCTCACGACGGCCACGCCTAGAGACAATCCTAGCCTTGCTGGTTGCCCTGCAGAGGCTGCCCGTGCGGCTGCCTGAGGGTGAGGCCCTTCAGTGTCTCACAGAGAGGGCCATTGGCTGGCAAGACCGTGCCAGAAAGGCTCTGGCCTCTGAAGATGTGACTGCTCTGTTGCGACAGCTGGCTGAGCTTCGCCAACAGCTACAGGCCAAACCCAGACCAGAGGAGGCCTCAGTCTACACTTCAGCCACTGCCTGTGACCCTATCAGAGAAGGCAGTGGCAACAATATTTCTAAGGTGAGCTTTCCAGGCCAGCCATTGTCCTCATAAATTATTGTTACCCATTCTTTTTTTCCGATAGGTCCAAGGGCTGCTGGAGAATGGAGACAGTGTGACCAGTCCTGAGAACATGGCTCCAGGAAAGGGCTCTGGTAAGACAGGTGTGGTTTGGGTAGGCTGTTGGCTGCACCTTTCACCGCACCACCTTCCGCCCAGACCTGGAGCTACTGTCCTCACTGTTGCCGCAGTTGACTGGCCCTGTGTTGGAGCTGCCTGAGGCAATCCGGGCTCCCCTGGAGGAGCTCATGATGGAAGGGGACCTGCTTGAGGTGACCCTGGATGAGAACCACAGCATCTGGCAGCTGCTGCAGGCTGGACAGCCTCCAGACCTGGACAGAATTCGCACACTTCTGGAGGTAGGAAGCGGGGTCACAGGCAGGGCAGGAGAACGTTTTTCGCCTTGTGTGGGTATGATTGCAGCTGGAAAAATTTGAACATCAAGGGAGTCGGACAAGGAGCCGGGCTCTGGAGAGGCGACGGCGGCGGCAGAAGGTGGATCAGGGTAGAAACGTTGAGAATCTTGTTCAACAGGAGCTTCAGTCAAAAAGGGCTCGGAGCTCAGGGATTATGTCTCAGGTGGGCCGAGAAGAAGAACATTATCAGGAGAAAGCAGACCGTGAAAATATGTTCCTGACACCTTCCACAGACCACAGCCCTTTCTTGAAAGGAAACCAAAATAGCTTACAACACAAGGATTCAGGCTCTTCAGCTGCTTGTCCTTCTTTAATGCCTTTGCTACAACTCTCCTACTCTGATGAGCAACAGTTGTGACAGTGGCACCAAAGGTCATTTGTGGTTGTTTTTGTTTGTTTGTTTCTTAAATCCTACTATCTCCTGGCCTGGACCTCAGAAGGAGCTTTTTGCTTATCTATAATTTTTCACTGCCAATTTTTGATATCCTCTCTCCTAGAGTTACTGTTAAAAGGTTGGTTCGTAAAGTCCACACCCCGATGCTCAGAAGTGTCTTGCCAGCAACATTCCTGCTAGCATACAGGAGTGATTTCCTAAACCAGTTTCATTCTAGTCTGAATAGGGACAAACAAATCTTGAGGAAGCCCAAGTGCGTACCTTTATTTTTGCCCCCACCACCCTCTTTCTGTACTTCAATTTTTGTTTGTTTTTTGTTTTTTTGTCCCTGTCATAAAATATTTTGGTGCTTCAAAACTTGTACCTTCATTGTACATCCTTTTCTTTTCTCCCCTTGGGTCTTATTATAAAAGAAGACAATGTACGTTGTAATTACCAAAAAGAATAGGGAAAAACAAGAATTTCATGACTCTACCTGTGGTCTATCTTTAATTTCATTTCTTTTGTTAAAAATAAAACAATGAGTATGTTTGGATACTATGAATATGATTTGAACTTCTTAAATTGTACGAGTGAAGGACTGAGGTTAGGAAACAACAGTAGCATGGGTCAACGTAATTTTTAATAGTCTTTTTCGGGGCAGTGGGGAAGGGTAAATTTTACTTAGAAAACATACATGAGACTTAGGCCAAGGTTAATGTTTTCTCAAAGGATGTCCAGTTGACCCAGCACCAGCAATAGAAAACTTACCTGTCCTACACTTAATTGCTTTGTGCTTTTTATTGAAAATCTGTTGGCTGGACTTGCATGTGCCAATATCTGAGTTAACTTGTTGCATTGCATCATTTAACTATGTGTCTGTCCCCTGTGGCCAGATCACAATGTCTTGGTTACAGTCGCTTTATAATAAGTCTTACATCAGGGTAGACAGATTCATCTCACTTTTTTGTTTTTCAGATTGTTTTAGCAAGTTAAGTCACCAGCTCTCTTTTTCATTATGTAGTAGCTTTTGTGTCCTAAATCTGATTAAGTTGCACTGACACAAGTTATCTCCCTCAATATTTTCTGTTCTTTCAACTGGTGAATACAATAGCTAATCTAAATCATTTGTTGTAAGAATTCAGTAGGATTGATGTGTAAATATTTCAGGTAAAACCACTCTATTAGTATACCACTAATTCAATTCACGGTTCTTGTTTTGTGTGTCTCTGGGTGATCTAATAATACAGACTGTATTATACTTCTTTTAATCCCTTTAAAGGTGAACGCATTCTGTCATCCTGGATTGAATCTCTCGCTTTTCCACCTACTCCTTGCTGACTTGAGTCAGTGTAGAACACGTTATTACCCATAGCATTTCTCATGCCTATAATCATACCTACCTTCCTTATTGTCTACTCTTTTCACCTCTTTCTTTCTTTGATACTGTCATAGGGAACTATAATTAGCTTTCCCAGTAACAAAGCTATGCTTGGTGATGACCTAGTAGAGTAGAAATTGCTTCACCTGTCCAAGTACAGTGTACTTTACCTTACCACACCATAGGGACCAGGTAAAATATATAGAAAATCCTGAGATAATTTATCTAAATCTGAGAATTGTCTTCGAAATTTCTTTTTTCTCCTCTTCCATAAATAGGAGGAAAGTCATGATTCTCAAGCCATTACAGATTCTCTGACACTTGTTAACGGAAAATTCTGATGAGGCATGATGAGAACTTCTGCCTATAAAAATCTCACTAAAGTTCTGAGTCACAAATTGTTCACATACTTCACAGTAAGCAGGCAATCCAATGTCAGGACAGTTGTACACCTTTCTTAGGTTGCCTCCCCTAATTGGGGCTGTATTTGACATGAGGGGCCAGTTTTGACACTTTTTAAAACCATACACAAGGATGCAGCACTAAGTTTTTGCACATAGGCAAGAATTTATCTTGTGATTAGAAGTTAGTTATATGTTCATTAAGAAACATGACGAAATCTGCAGCAAAAATTGAATTTCATAGGCCATTCAGTGTTCTCTGCGATAATTCTAATTCAGAAAAAAATTGAATCTTGGTTTAAAAAAATTGTAATAAAACTTTACCACTGGTAAGCCAGCTGTCTTGGTCTCTTCTGCTGTGAGAA